TCAGGCACCTGAGCCAGCGCTGGCGACCCTCCTGGTGAGGGTCTCTGCAAGCAGCGAGGGGTTCCTGGGGGTCACCCCTCGCTGTGGAGCCTGAGTGGAGCGTCTGCCTTCACGTGTGCCGGGGAGAACAGAGATTCCCTTTGGCGTCATGCATGTGTCTGGATTCTCTCAGAAAGGAGGAGGACGTGGAAGGAGGAGGACGTGGCCAGCACCATGGTCTCAGTGGGGCTTGAGGAGTGCCCCTGAGGGGAAGGGGCAGGTTGGCTCAGCCTGTGGTGGTTTCCATGGTGGTCACTGCCAAGGCTCTGCAGAAGCGGGGTTGGGGCCTCCCAGGGGCCAAGACTGTCCCCTCAGACCAGTACAGGGCTCCCCTGTTGGTCCCCTGTGCCGTGTTGTGCGTGTGGAGGGCCTGTCTATAGAGGATGGACAGGCTGTGATCTGTCTCCTACCCCTGGCCCCAGCAGGAATGCTGCAAGGACTGTGGTGACTCTGGGCTCATGGGAGTGCTCTCCTGGGAGTAGTGGGGAGGGGAAGAGTGGTTTAGGGGGAGCATCCGATAGGACCAGGTAGCCACTGAGCATGCCTGTCTGGTGGGCATAGCCTCTGTGCCTGGTGGGGTCCAGCCCTGTATGTGGACTTCCTGGGGGACCGCCTGCATGCTGGGAAAGTCCTGCAACTGTGGGCTCTGGGCCGGACCCCTCCTCCTTGGGGAGCGTTGCTGTGGTCTCCGCAGCCTGTTGGTGTGGTCTGAGAGGGGACTGGTGTGTGGTGGTAGGGACGCAGGTGCTCAGGAGGGCTCCTCAGGCTGCCTCTCTGCCTGTTACTGCTGCTCCCTCCCTGGTCCTGGGGACTCGCTCAGGCCTGGATGTGTGGTTTTGGACACCTTGGAAAGAGGTTAGCTGTGAGTTTTGCTTTGATTGGGCTTTGAGCTGCTGAGCTAGATCTGTCCAAGCATGCTTTTGTGGTTTTCTCGAGTCTTTGGTCACCCTGCGTAGAATTACCTTTACTTTTGCCTTCATTTTAGGTAATCATTACCAAATGAGGAGGAAAGGACGATGTCATCGAGGCTCTGCAGCGAGGCATCCTTCTTCCCCATGCAGTGTTAAACACTCCCCTACGCGAGAAACGCTGACCTACGCTCAAGCTCAAAGGATGGTAGAGATAGAAATTGAAGGGCGCTTGCACAGGATCAGTATTTTTGATCCCCTGGAGATCATATTGGAAGATGACCTCACTGCTCAAGAGATGAGTGAGTGCAACAGCAACAAGGAAAACAGCGAGCGGCCTCCTGTCTGCTTAAGAACTAAGCGTCACAAAAACAACAGAGTCAAAAAGAAAAACGAGGCCCTCCCCAGCGCCCACGGCACGCCGGCCTCGGCCAGTGCCCTCCCGGAGCCCAAGGTGCGCATCGTGGAGTACAGCCCTCCGTCCGCCCCCAGGAGGCCTCCTGTGTACTACAAGTTCATCGAGAAGTCGGCCGAGGAACTGGACAACGAGGTGGAGTATGACATGGACGAGGAGGACTATGCCTGGCTGGAGATCGTCAATGAGAAGCGCAAGGGCGACTGCGTCCCCGCCGTGTCGCAGAGCATGTTTGAGTTCCTGATGGACCGCTTCGAGAAGGAGTCGCACTGCGAGAACCAGAAGCAGGGCGAGCAGCAGTCTCTGATCGACGAGGACGCCGTGTGCTGCATCTGCATGGACGGGGAGTGTCAGAACAGCAACGTGATCCTCTTCTGCGACATGTGCAACCTGGCCGTGCACCAGGAGTGCTACGGGGTGCCCTACATCCCCGAGGGCCAGTGGCTCTGCCGCCACTGCCTGCAGTCGCGGGCCCGGCCCGCCGACTGTGTGCTGTGCCCCAACAAGGGTGGTGCCTTCAAAAAGACAGATGACGACCGCTGGGGTCACGTGGTGTGTGCCCTGTGGATCCCAGAGGTCGGCTTTGCCAACACGGTGTTCATCGAGCCCATCGATGGGGTGAGGAACATCCCTCCAGCCCGGTGGAAACTGACATGCTACCTCTGTAAGCAGAAGGGCGTGGGTGCCTGCATCCAGTGCCACAAAGCAAACTGCTACACAGCATTCCATGTGACGTGTGCCCAGAAGGCTGGCCTGTACATGAAAATGGAGCCCGTGAAGGAACTGACTGGCGGTGGCACCACCTTCTCCGTCAGAAAGACCGCTTACTGTGATGTCCACACGCCTCCAGGCTGCACCCGGAGGCCTCTGAATATTTACGGGGATGTCGAAATGAAAAATGGCGTCTGTCGAAAAGAGAGCTCGGTTAAAACGGTCAGGTCCACATCCAAGGTCAGGAAGAAGGCAAAAAAGGCTAAGAAAGCTCTGGCTGAGCCCTGCGCGGTCCTGCCGACCGTGTGCGCTCCTTATATTCCCCCGCAGAGGTAAGCGTGTCCAAGCATTGAGTCCACAAGGATACACGCATAATCTGTTTAACAAAACTCCTAGGTTCATCAGAATGCAAAGTAGAAAGTGTCTTAAAAGAGACTGTGATCAGCAGGCAGACGGCCTGTGTCGGTTTGGTTCCTTTGACTGCTTCAGATCTTCTAGGAGGAGCTCCTCTACTACGAGAGCCTGGACTTCAGCCTCACGGACAAGAACCTCAGATAGGCAAGGCTTTGTGATGGGTGCTCCTCCTACCTCTTCAAAGATACACTGAGTGTTTGTGTTTTAGGTTAAATAGGATTGCGAATCAGGTGGCCATTCAGCGGAAGAAGCAGTTTGTGGAGCGAGCCCACAGCTACTGGCTGCTCAAGCGGCTGTCCAGGAACGGGGCCCCCCTGCTGCGGCGGCTGCAGTCCAGCCTGCAGTCTCAGCGAAGCTCACAGCAGGTACGTGGCTCGTGGCCCCCACAGCCTTTCTGGTTTGACTGACGGAAGTGTTCACTGTTCTCAGAGAGAAAATGATGAGGAGATGAAGGCTGCCAAAGAGAAGCTGAAGTACTGGCAGCGGCTGCGGCACGACCTGGAGCGCGCTCGCCTGCTGATCGAGCTGCTGCGCAAGCGGGAGAAGCTCAAGCGTGAGCAGGTGGGGCTGGGCCTGTCCCGCGTGGAGTGCACCCTAAAGCTGAGGCTCTGCTGGGCCCCCCCAGGTGAAGGTGGAGCAGGTCGCCATGGAGCTGCGGCTGACCCCGCTGACGGTGCTGCTGCGCTCAGTGCTGGACCAGCTGCAAGACAAGGACCCCGCCAGGATATTTGCGCAGCCCGTGAGTCTGAAGGAGGTGGGTGTTTGCGGCGCTCGTCTGTCCTGCCGTGTAAATGATTCTTTTTCCTCCCTAAAATTAGGTACCAGATTATTTGGATCACATTAAACATCCCATGGACTTTGCCACAATGAGGAAACGGTTAGAAGCTCAAGGGTATAAAAACCTCCATGAGTTTGAGGAGGATTTTGATCTCATTATAGATAACTGCATGAAGTACAATGCCAGGGACACCGTGTTCTATAGAGCCGCGGTGAGGCTGCGCGATCAGGGAGGTGTTGTTCTGAGGCAGGCCCGGCGCGAGGTGGACAGCATCGGCTTGGAAGAGGCCTCGGGGATGCACCTGCCTGAGCGGCCTGCTGCGGCACCGCGGCGGCCTTTCTCCTGGGAAGACGGTAAGAACTGGCGCCGTGTCCGGAGGAGGTGGTGATGACTGACAGCATGTGTCCTTTGGTTCAGTGGACAGGTTGCTGGACCCCGCCAACAGAGCCCACCTGGGCCTGGAGGAGCAGCTGAGAGAGCTGCTGGACATGCTCGACCTCACCTGCGCTATGAAGTCCAGCGGCTCCCGGAGCAAGCGGGCAAAGCTGCTCAAAAAGGAAATTGCCCTTCTCCGAAACAAGCTGAGCCAGCAGCACAGCCAGCCCCTGCCCACGGGGCCAGGCTTGGAAGGCTTCGAAGAGGACGGAGCTGCGCTGGGGCCGGAGGCGGGCGAGGAAGGTAAGCCACGGTGAGGGCTGCCCCGCTTTCTTTTCAAAAATCACTTTATTTATAATTTTTTCAGGAGATAAATCTCCCCCTAAACTTGAACCATCAGATGCATTACCTCTTCCTTCAAACTCGGAGACTAATTCAGAACCACCAACCCTCAAACCAGTAGAACTCAACCCAGAGCAGAGTAAACTTTTCAAAAGAGTCACATTTGATAATGAATCACATAGCGCTTGCACTCAGAGCGCACTGGTAAGCGGACGCCCTCCAGAGCCCACCCGCGCCAGTAGTGGCGATGTGCCGGCGGCGGCGGCCTCCGCGGTGGCGGAGCCAGCAAGCGATGTAAACAGACGCACTTCTGTTCTCTTCTGCAAATCGAAAAGTGTAAGCCCCCCAAAGTCTGCCAAGAACACTGAAACCCAGCCAACTTCTCCTCAGCTAGGGACCAAAACCTTTTTGTCTGTAGTCCTTCCGAGGTTGGAGACTCTTCTGCAGCCAAGGAAAAGGTCGCGGAGCACATGCGGAGACTCCGAGGTGGAGGAGGAGTCCCCAGGAAAGCGCCTGGACGCAGGTAAATGCCGCGGGCGGCCCTGAGAGGCGCCCTCAGACTAAATGGCTTTTTCACTGTTTTCCAGGTTCTCACTTTAACCACTAATGTGCTGGGTAGTTCACTCTTTGGACCCTAATCATTTTCTCTTACCTCAACTTGGACTGGAGTTCTGCTAAGCGGCCGTTTTGGAATGCACAAAGATCACTGCATCTTGCCTTTCACTTAATTCTTGCGGATCACATTGGAATCATCAGCTCAAACATCCTCTAGACAAAATCACAAACAGCAGCCCTGGAGGAGCTCTCCCCCACCCCAGCCCACCCCCTCTGTAAGTCAGAGCCCGGCAGTGGGAATGGTGCTGGCGCCCGGTGCACGCCTGGAGCTGGCGGGATGTCGTGGCACCTCAGCCTTCCCTCTGGACAGTCACGAAGGACGCAGAGGAGAGCCCGGCACCGACTGGGAGCCTGCTGCAGCTGACGACACAGTGGACAGCATTCTGAGGCTGTCCTGAGCATGTGCGGAGCCGTCCCATAGTGACTGGTGGTTTGGGTGTGACGGCCATGCCCAGGCGCGTTGTGCTGTGTCTGTGCCATGGGGTATGGAGGAACTTGGCTCGGCACTGTCTGAGGATGTGGCATGGACAGTGCGTGCTCACTCACTCGCTAGCATCTTCTGTATTTCTGGGTTTTCTACCTGATTTCCTTCTCCCCTTACTTCCCCTTCCTCTGTTTTTTCCCCACAATGCCCAGTGGATTCTTGAGCAGTGCTGCTGTTTGTCTCTTGCTGGTCACCACGCTGAGTGCCCCTGCGGCCAACTGAGAAGTCCTGCTCGTGGGGTGGGGCATCTGTGCGTGGGATCTTGTGCAGGCGTCTGTCCTGGGCCTTGGGTCTGTCTCTGACCATCCCAGCTGCATTGTCATGGAGCTGGGTCCCAGCAAGAGCAGGTCTCGTGCAGGCGTCTGGCCTGGGCCTTGGTTCTGTCTCTGACCATCCCAGCTGCATTGTCACGGAGCGAGTCCCAGCACGATGGGCCTTGGGTCTGTCTCTGACCGTCCCAGCTGCATTGTCATGGAGCAGGTCCCAGCAAGATGGGCTTTGGGTCTGTCTCTGACTGTCCCCAGCGGCATTGTCACAGAGCAAGTCTTGTGCAGGCATCTGGCCTGGGCCTTGGGTCTGTCTCTGACCATCCCAGCTGCATTGTCGCGGAGCGGGTCCCAGCACGATGGGCCTTGGGTCTGTCTCTGACCGTCCCAGCTGCATTGTCATGGAGCAGGTCCCAGCAAGATGGGCTTTGGGTCTGTCTCTGACTGTCCCCAGCGGCATTGTCACAGAGCAAGTCTTGTGCAGGCATCTGGCCTGGGCCTTGGGTCTGTCTCTGACCATCCCAGCTGCATTGTCGCGGAGTGGGTCCCAGCAAGAGCAGGTCTCGTGCAGGCGTCTGGCCTGGGCCTTGGTTCTGTCTCTGACCATCCCAGCTGCATTGTCACGGAGCGAGTCCCAGCACGATGGGCCTTGGGTCTGTCTCTGACCGTCCCAGCTGCATTGTCATGGAGCAGGTCCCAGCAAGATGGGCCTTGGGTCTGTCTCTGACTGTCCCCAGCGGCATTGTCACAGAGCAAGTCTTGTGCAGGCATCTGGCCTGGGCCTTGGGTCTGTCTCTGACCATCCCAGCTGCATTGTCGCGGAGTGGGTCCCAGCAAGATGGGCCTTGGGTCTGTTTCTGACCATCCCCGGCTGCATTGTCACGGAGCAGGTCCCAGCAAGAGCAGGTCTCGTGCAGGCGTCTGGCCTGGGCCTTGGTTCTGTCTCTGACCATCCCAGCTGCATTGTCACGGAGCGGGTCCCAGCAACATGGGCCTTGGGTCTGTCTCTGACCGTCCCCGGCTGCATTGTCACGGAGCAGGTCCCAGCAAGAGCAGGTCTCGTGCAGGCGTCTGGCCTGGGCCTTGGGTCTGTCTCTGACCGTCCCAGCTGCATTGTCACGGAGCGGGTCCCAGCAACATAGGCCTTGGGTCTGTCTCTGACCGTCCCCGGCTGCATTGTCACGGAGCAAGTCTTGTGCAGGCATCTGGCCTGGGCCTTGGGTCTGTCTCGGACCGTCCCGGCTGCATTGTCACGGAGCAGGTCCCAGCAACATGGGCCTTGGGTCGGTCTCTGACCGTCCCCGGCTGCATTGTCACGGAGCAGGTCCCAGCAAGAGCAGGGTGCTGTTGGAATCTTCTTCCGTGTGTGTTTTTGTTGAGAGGTTGAAAAATGCACCAAAACTGCTCTTCTTTTAACGATGGTAAAAGTGAAACTGAAAACAGGAGATAGTGGGCTCTCCTTTGTCACTGCGTGGGGCCCTCAGGGCTCTGGTCTTCAGGGTGCAGGCTCAGCCCACCTGCTTCATACGGCCAAGCTTCCCATGAGCCGGAGAAGCCGAGGTGGCAGCTTGGGTGCCAGCGGCAGGGGCGGGCAGGGGCGGGCTTGTATCCCGTGTTGTGGGGTTGCGTTCCCATGGCTCCGTGCCCTCAGGTGTCTCGGCAGCCACTGATCAGGGCCTGGTGTTCTTACACCTGTGGCCTGGAGGATTTGTGGTGTCCACATGGGTTGGGGGCTGGGAGCCTGAGACCAGAGGAGACTACGGCCCATCAGTCAGACCTGCAGGCCTCCGCCTCCCCAGGTGGGCCCTGGGGCTTCTCTTCCCTGTGGGGAGGGGCGGTGTCTCAGCCGCTGTGGCCTTCAGTCTCTCAGAAGACCCTTTGGGGACCTCCCGGGACAGTTTCAGGTGTGCTGTGGACGTACCTGGTGACGGGCAGGCTTCCGGGGACTGCGCTTGGCTGGGCTGTGGGACACCTTTGCGCCATCTCCTTTGGGGGCAGAGAGGGACATTTCTGTGTTCAGTCTTTGGCCTCCTAGGAGGTCACTGGGAAGGCCCTTGAGGGTGGGTGGACCCTGGCCGCTGTGGGAATTCCGTGCAGCTCCTGTGTTGATGGGGCAGCGGCTCTTTCCTGGCAGCCGCCGCCTCTTTTAACGTATTTCTCACAGTCACCAGCTTTACTTTCAGCGTTAAAAAAAAACCTCGTGCTGAAAAAGTTGCTGAAAGTTGCCCCTTGCTATTTACATGATTTAGAGGCTTGGGCTCGGCCTCAGTGCCTGCTGTTTGCAAATGCCTCATGGACCGGGCACCCATCTCTGCAGACCTTAGGCCCTGGGTTCCCCACGTTGGGCCCCACCTCAAGGCTGGCCTGGGCTTCAGAATGTTCTGGGCTGAGGTCCTTGCAGGGGTGCTGAGGTGCGGGTCATGGTGGACATCTCCCAGCTGGCTGGAAGAGCCTCCCAGGGCGGGAGTTGGCAGGGCCGAGATTGAGAGATCTCAGAACCATAGCTGTCTTAGATTATTTTCTGGTGGTCCAGGTGGAGGCTGGGAGGGTCCGGGCAGCGCAGGCCACCTTGCAGCTCCCCCGAGGTTCTGGGGACTCCAGGCGGTGGCTGCAGAGCCTCCCGGGATGTGTCTGTGTCCTGGTCTGGCTTCTTGGCTTCCTGGGTGACCCCGCACTGCCGCAGCCCCCAGACCGCCTGTTAGCAAGCCTTGCAGCTGTCCCACCCCCGCCAGGCCTCCTGCTGGGTGGTGTCTCGGTTGGGCTGGGTTTGTCTGTGCTGCCCACGTCTTCCCGGGTGCTGTCACATTTTCATGGGTGACACGCAGAACCTCTGTGTGTTCTTGCGTCATACGCGCACTCACTGAATGCTTAGGAAAATTAAGAGGGGCATTTTATCATTCTCCTCTTTCTGAGAATTAAGGACTTGCCTTGTGTTTTAATCCCCTTCCTGGCCCCACTCCATGCACACGGAGCCGGGGCCGTCGTGGCTGCTGAGTGGTCTGTGCATGGCTTGGCTGTGTTGGTGCTGGCACAGCTGCGGGTGATCTCGTGCTAGGGCCCTCAGGCTGGCACCTCTGGGCAGTCTTGTGAAGGCCGCACTGGTCATCGTCTTCCCCCAAGTGGCCGTTGCTCGGCCAACCAGTAACTACTAAAAGCCTCCCCACCCAGGCCCTGGGCTGCGTCTGTTCAGCCTGGAGCAGGCTCACCCTGCACCTGGGGTCTGGAGTGTGCTGGGGGCCGGGCTGTGGGGTGTGGGTCGCCAGGCTCGTGGCTGCTCTCTGGAGACGGGTCACACGCGTTGGCAGACCCCTCTCCGGGCCTGTGGGCTGAATGCTGGCAGGGGTGCTGGGCTCCGTCCGTCCACTGCTGATGCGAGCTGGGTGGGCTTCCCTTGCCTTCACCCACTCAGGTTGGAGTAGGGATGGAGTCGCTGCTCCTGAGGGGTTCTCGGGGGCCAGGACGGGACTTTTAATTCCCTCTTGAGACATCTTCGGGGCCTGAGTGTGCAGGGTCTGAGCCCACTCTGTGATGAGTATGGGGAGCATGTGGAGCCCCAGGGCAGCTCAGCGTGTGGCTCAAGGCCTTCTCCTGTAGGTTTTTAAATTTATTTGTTCCCTTGCCAGAAATGAGTATGACACCCCCAACTGGCCACAGTTCCTGCCTTAAAATGACCGAGGTTAAAATGAGAAACACAGAGCTTCCCTTGGAGGTCACGGTACATTCCAGTCCAGGAGAGACGGAGCCGGTGTCTGACTTGAGTCTGTGGAGGGCAGCAGTGCACCCGCCCAATCTGTGCATTCCCTTCTGAGCTTGATTTAGCCCCTCTGTTTCAGTCAGTCATGCTCATTGAGAACAGACAGCAAGTGTATGAAGCGGGTGGAGGCTGATTCAGCCCCTGTATTGAAAAGTCGGTCGTGCTCATTGAGAACAGACGGGAAGCGTACGAAGCGGGTGGAAAATCCCGCAGTCCAGCCATTCCCTTCAAAACATGCCTCCCAGCCACTCAGGAGGCTGAGGCAGGAGGATCACTTGAGCCCAGGAGGTCAAGGTTGCAGTGAGCCATGGAGTCCATTGCACTCCATCCTTGGTGACAGAGTGAGACATCGTTTCCAAAAAAATTCTACAGAAATGCTCTATTTACAAATTTACATAATTTCCTTTGGAAATAGATTTAAAAATTTTTTAAGGATGAGGTAGGTAGGCAGGAAAACGGGGTTCTTTTTGGATAAAAAAATTCACATGGCCGGGTGTCATGGCTCATGCCTGTAATCCCAGCACTTTGGGAGGCCGAGGCAGGCGGATCACGAGGTCAGGAGATTGAGACCATCCTGGCTAACACGGTGAAACTCCGTCTCTACTAAAAATACAAAAAATTAGCCAGGCATGGTGGCGGGCGCCTGTAGTCCCAGCTACTCGGGAGGCTGAGGCAGGAGAATGGCGTGAACCCGGGAGGTGGAGCTTGCAGTGAGCCAAGATCGTGCCACTGCACTCCAGCCTGGGCGACAGAGTGAGACTCCGCCTCAAAAAAGAAAAAAAAAATCACACACCCCTTTAGCTCTGACACCCAGAGGGCCCCCAGCAGGAACATCATCCCCCCGTTGTGACTCCCATGGGGGACCTCATCGGGGGGCCTTGGGCAGATGTGTTGTTTCCCGTTGACTGACAAAGTCAGGATTTTTAGGGGGAAAATACTGAGATTTGCCTTATTTTTTAAACATTGAGATGATGGAATTGTGAGTGGTGTTTTGTTTAGCTGTGTACAGTACTTGCAGCTTCATGGTGAGTGAGGCCAGACACACTCAGACACGGCGATGGCCCCGGATTTTGTGTTTTAAAGTGTTTCGTCAGCATTTTTGACTTCATGTTAACACTTGTCTTTTGAACCAAGGTTTTTTCTTTTTAAAACCTGATTTCCTATTCCCTGGAGCTCTGCTCCTGTGAACATGTTTTTGTGTCTTTGGTGGCCCCTTCGGCCTGGTGAAGTTTCCGTTCAAACGCGGCCGGTGCCCACGTGGACAGGCCGCCCCCGTGTTTGCACTCACAGGTTGCACATCTGCCCCCATGGCAGGCTCACGGCATCCTTTCTTTGCCTTCACAGAGCCTGTCTAAAGACCCGGGCTTGTC